AGAAAAGTTTGCTGGGTGGCTTTGGACCAACTAAATTCCCCCATTTTCTTGCTTGTAGTCCTCAAGAATAACTGTAGAATGTGCTGGGAGTGCAACATCCTAAAATAAGGAGGAAGTGGCTGAAACAGCCTGGGCTGTATTCCTGTCTCCATCTAGCACAAGATGTCCTTCAACCCTTTAGCCCAGCGTGCAAGGTAAGCTGCTTATTGGGGTCCCTCAGCTGTGGTGCAAGAAGAGCATGTGCAGTTAAGACACCATCTACCGTAGGCAGCTTTCTGAGTTACAAGGGACCAACACACAATGAACCCTAGTCTTGCTATCCCTTGCTGCCTGTCTGTAAGTACAAATTTGCTTCATATAGCTTGCTTATGAATATCTTATGTCTCAGCTGATTCAAAGAAGTTGGTAAGCAGTGCACAGTTAACCTGCTTCACACTTACAATTTTCTGATCTTTCACAAATTACTGGGCATTGGTCTTACATCACTGCTCTTTTTGAACCTCGGGATATGGTAGATACAACCATTCAGTTTATATATTTTTTTATTTTTGGGACGGAGACTTGCTCTGTCACCCAGGCTGGAGTTCAGTGGCCTGATCTCGACTCACTGCAACCTCCGCCTCCCGGGTTCAAGCGATTCTGCTGCCTCGGCCTCCCAAGTAGCTGAGACTACGCGCACCACCACACCTGGCTACTTTTTGTATTTTTTAATAGAGACAGGGTTTCACCATGTTAGCCAGGCTGGTCTCAGACTCCTGACCTGGCTCACGCCTGTAATCCCAACACTTTGGGAATTAATCTTTAGAACTGGGCCATTTTCCCTAACCACCTCCAAGCTCCCTCCCAAATAATCCTTTGAGCTTCCCTCCCATTCCCCTTCATCGCAAACACCACACCCACACCCTGCCTTCAGCCCAGTATCCATCCCACCAAACGCACACACTCTAGCTCAAAGATACAGACATACCTCTTTCCCACAGCCCTGGTTCTCGGTCTCTCCTGTAGTACTACCAGAACGTTTGGGGTCAGAAATCGGATATCTACACTTCCCCGTCTCCCAAAAGAGCTTCCCTCCTTAGGCGTCCGGAGGTCTCTTGGATTTTTCACTGCTAATCCCATCTGTCTTCACTAGACTCACTTCCCACAACTTGCTCCAGGAGGGGCCTATGTGGACACTGAAGGCGACTGGGGCGGTTCCTCTTCTGATGTAGTTAGCTCTCAGTTAGCTCACCGCCCAGTTCTCCTTGATCTCTCCGGGCTGGACCGCCTCGTAAGCAGGAGGAGCATAGAAGGAGGCGGGCTCCACAAGCTTGATCTTCTGAATCCCCTTGTCTCTGTAAACTTCCCCTGGAAGAAGCGATGCACTGGCGAAGCCATGTGAGGGGGGCTTTTGGTTCCAGAGAGACAGCCCGAGAGCCCCAGTGGGAACCATCCGGAGACCCAGAAGATCGAATTCGCGGGACGGCGCGTTACCTTCCAACACCGCTGGGCCACCACTCTGAGAACCAGAATCAGCGGTACTGGGGCTTCCCCACGGGACAGGAGCGCGTTCTTTGGATTCCCCTGGTGCGGCGTGCACAACCTTCGGACGAAGAGTCCACGCCTGCCACCCAGGAGGAGGCCCAGGCGCAGGCAGGAGTGGCGGCCGCAGCCTCGTCGGAGGAGCCCGGTCACTGCGCTCCGCGGCCGCCACACGCGCCGCGATCGGCCCTCTTCGAAGACTGGTCGCGGGAACCAGAGAGGTCTGACGATGGGGACCTCTCGGAGTGTCGTCGCCCTGCTACTGAGCCTTGGCGGCCACCGGGCTCAGCCTGGAGGCTTCCTTGTGCAGCATAGGCCGCCTGTCCGCCAAGAAGACCGCAGCCTGCCTGGGACGGCCGCCCTGGGCGCTCAGAAGCCAGGAGATGTCCAACGAGGCCCTTGGGTTCCTGATCCTCTGCCCAAGAACTGGGTTTCCGTAATGCCTCTGCTCTGTTCCCATGCCACTCAGGAGGCTGTGGCTGAGCAGCGCTTCGGACACATTATTCTCTTTAGTCTGTTCTCGGAATAAAATCCAACGCCAAGGCAAAAGTCTGCATCGCGTGTGTTTCTGGCCTAGCTTT